CTGGGCGACAGAGTGAGGCCCTGTCTCAAAAAATGAAATAAAGTAAAAAATAAAAATAACTACATAGCGAAAATAATCAGAAGAATGTTTAAGGTCTCCAGTGAAAGGACAACAGGCTTGTTGTGCTGTTCGCAAGCACGTGTTAGATGCGATTCACTCATGTTGTTGGTGTGTCACTGGGGGTTGTGACTGCAAGTTGTCCAGGTTCTTGGCATTGTGAACAAAGAATTGGACAAAACGCCCAGCAAAGCAAAGAAAGAACAAGGCAACGAAAGAACGAAAGCAGGGATTTACCGAAAACGAAAGTGCACTCCACAATGTGGGAGCGGACCGAGCAGAGCTCAAGGGCCCGGATATAGAATCTTCTTGGGTCCAAATACCCACTAGAAGTTTCCTATTGGCCATTTTATGCTCACCTCAAACCCGATTGGTTGCAAGAAGCAAGCAGTCAGAGGCTAGGGTGAAATTACAAAGTTATACTTCTATGCAAACGAAGACTGGACCCCCAATCAGTCTGATTGGTTGTGGACAGCAACCATTCAGAGGCTGGAGTTAAGGTTCAAACTTGGCAAAGCAAGCCTCCACCAGCAGTAAGTCTGATTTGTCGGGGACAGCCAATTTCCTATCTGCCCTGCGGAAAAGGTGGGGGGGTTTGCAAAGGGAGTAGCCTTTGGTCCTTTTGTTACTTAGGCATGGAAAGTTAGGGTTTTCCTTTCAGTTTAGCTCTAGGAAGTCAGCGTGAGACAGCCTTAGGTTCCCTGCTTCCAGACTTATTCTCCTGCCTTAGGTACAGTCACTATCGTGATATTATCTATCGCTGTGTCAACACAACACCAATCCAAGCCCAACCGCAGCTCTCTCACTGCCGCACCGCTTCGTGAGGGTCGATCCGCCGGGGAGACCTGCTCTCCTGCGCTCGGGACTAGACGCGACCTCGCGGGGCTGAGGCTCTGTCCCTTATTGGCTGGGTCAGGGGGCGTGGCGCGGCTTGACCAATCGCGGGCGGCGCGCTTAGGCACGTGTGTGGACAGGCCTGAGAATCAGAGAAACCTTCTCTGGGGCTGCAAGGACCTGAGCTCAGCTTCCGCCCCAGCCAGGGAAGCGGCAGGGGAAAGCACCGGCTCCAGGCCAGCGTGGGCCGCTCTCTCGCTCGGTGCCCGCCGCCATGTGGGCCGTCCTGAGGTTAGCCCTGCGGCCGTGTGCCCGCGCCTCTCCCGCCGGGCCGCGCGCCTATCACGGGGACTCGGTGGCCTCGCTGGGCACCCAGCCGGACTTGGGCTCTGCCCTCTACCAGGTAGGCTGAGCGCCCCGGTGGCCTGGCCGCCGTCTCTCCCCTGTCTCCTCTATTTCTGTTTTAGGAGAACTACAAGCAGATGAAAGCACTAGTAAATCAGCTCCATGAACGAGTGGAGCATATAAAACTAGGTAAACACAGCATTTATTCCACAGCTTATGCCTCTAATCTAATCTAATCACATTTCTATCATAGGAGGTGGTGAGAAAGCCCGAGCACTTCACATATCAAGAGGAAAACTATTGCCCAGAGAAAGAATTGACAATCTCATAGACCCAGGGTGCGTACATAGCCAAGTACTGACTCAGAGTGTTAATTCAAACAACATCCTTTCTTCGCTTTAGGTCTCCATTTCTGGAATTATCCCAGTTTGCAGGTTACCAGTTATATGACAATGAGGAGGTGCCAGGAGGTGGCATTATTACAGGCATTGGAAGAGTATCAGGGTGAGTATTCTACTTGTGCTTCATAATGTGGGATTCTCTCTCCAATGAAATTTCTGCCTTTCAGAGTAGAATGCATGATTATTGCCAATGATGCCACCGTCAAAGGAGGTGCCTACTACCCAGTGACTGTGAAAAAACAATTACGGGCCCAAGAAATTGCCATGCAAAACAGGCTCCCCTGCATCTACTTAGGCAAGTCACCAGAGTGGTAAAATAAACTATTAAGATGCTTATGTTTCTCATTTCTTGTCTTCAGTTGATTCGGGAGGAGCATACTTACCTCGACAAGCAGATGTGTTTCCAGATCGAGACCACTTTGGCCGTACATTCTATAATCAGGCAATTATGTCTTCTAAAAATATTGCACAGGTAATTTTTCATGAATAAAGTGTACAGTGGTGCTTTTTACTCTTAAGTATCTTTACGAATTAGGTACTCTGGGATGGCTTGAAAGTAAAACAGAATTTAACACAAAATCTAATCTTTTTTTTTTTTTTATACTTTAGGTTTTAGGGTACATGTGCACATTGTGCAGGTTAGTTACATACGTACACATGTGCCATGCTGGTGCGCTGCACCCACTAAATCGTCATCTAGCATTAGGTATATCTCCCAATGCTATCCCTCCCCGCTCCCCCCACCCCACCACAGTCCCCAGAGTGTGATATTCCCCTTCCTGTGTCCATGTGATCTCATTGTTCAATTCCCACCTATGAGTGAGAATATGCGGTGTTTGGTTTTTTGTTCTTGCGATAGTTTACTGAGAATGATGATTTCCAATTTCATCCATGTCCCTACAAAGGACATGAACTCATCATTTTTTATGGCTGCATAGTATTCCATGGTGTATATGTGCCACATTTTCTTAATCCAGTCTATCATTTTTGGACATTTGGGTTGGTTCCAAGTCTTTGCTATTGTGAATAATGCCGCAATAAACATACGTGTGCATGTGTCTTTATAGCAGCATGATTTATAGTCCTTTGGGTATATACCCAGTAATGGGATGGCTAGGTCAAATGGTATTTCTAGTTCTAGATCCCTGAGGAATCGCCACACTGACTTCGACAATGGTTGAACTAGTTTACAGTCCCACCAACAGTGTAAAAGTGTTCCTATTTCTCCATATCCTCTCCAGCCCCTGTTGTTTCCTGACTTTTTAATGATTGCCATTCTAACTGGTGTGAGATGGTATCTCATTGTGGTTTTGATTTGCATTTCTCTGATGGCCAGTGATGACGAGCATTTTTTCATGTGTTTTTTGGCTGCATAAATGTCTTCTTCTGAGAAGTGTCTGTTCATGTCCTTCACCCACTTTTTGATGGGGTTGTTTGTTTTTTTCTTGTAAATTTGAGTTCATTGTAGATTCTGGATATTAGCCCTTTGTCAGATGAGTAGGTTGTGAAAATTTTCTCCCATTTTGTAGGTTGCCTGTTCACTCTGATGGTAGTTTCTTTTGCTGTGCAGAAGCTCTTTAGTTTAATTAGATCCCATTTGTCAATTTTGGCTTTTGTTGCCATTGCTTTTGGTGTTTCGGACATGAAGTCCTTGCCCATGCCTATGTCCTGAATGGTAATGCCTAGGTTTTCTTCTAGGGTTTTTATGGTTTTTGGTCTAATGTTTAAGTCTTTAATCCATCTTGAATTGATTTTTGTATAAGGTGTAAGGAAGGGATCCAGTTTCAGCTTTCTACATATGGCTAGCCAGTTTTCCCAACACCATTTATTAAATAGGGAATCCTTTCCCCATTGCTTGTTTTTCTCAGGTTTGTCAAAGATAAGATGTAGGTATGCGGCGTTATTTCTGAGGGCTCTGTTCTGTTCCATTGATCTATATCTCTGTTTTGGTACCAATACCATGCTGTTTTGGTTACTGTAGCCTTGTAGTACAGTTTGAAGTCAGGTAGTGTGATGCCTCCAGCTTTGTTCTTTTGGCTTAGGATTGCCTTGGCGATGTGGGCTCTTTTTTGGTTCCATGTGAACTTTAAAGTAGTTTTTTCCAATTCTGTGAAGAAAGTCTTTGGTAGCTTGATGGGGATGGCATTGAATCTGTAAATTACCTTGGGCAGTATGGCCATTTTCACGATATTGATTCTTCCTACCCATGAGCATGGAATGTTCTTCCATTTGTTTGTATCCTCTTTTATTTCCTTGAGCAGTGGTTTGTAGTTCTCCTTGAAGAGGTCCTTCACATCCCTTGTAAGTTGGATTCCTAGGTATTTTATTCTCTTTGAAGCAATTGTGAATGAGAGTTCACTCATGATTTGGCTCTCTGTTTGTCTGTTGTTGGTATTTAAGAATGCTTGTGATTTTTGTACATTGATTTTGTATCCTGAGACTTTGCTGAAGTTGCTTATCAGCTTGAGGAGATTTTGGGCTGAGACAATGGGGTTTTCTAGATATACAATCATGTCGTCTGCAAACAGGGACAATTTGACTTCCTCTTTTCCTAATTGAATACCCTTTATTTCCTTCTCCTGCCTAATTGCCCTGGCCAGAACTTCCAACACTATGTTGAATAGGAGTGGTGAGAGAGGGCATCCCTGTCTTGTGCCAGTTTTCAAAGGGAATGCTTCCAGTTTTTGCCCATTCAGTATGATATTGGCTGTGGGTTTGTCATAGATAGCTCTTATTATTTTGAAATACGTCCCATCAATACCTAATTTATTGAGAGTTTTTAGCATGAAGGGTTGTTGAATTTTGTCAAAGGCTTTTTCTGCATCTATTGAGATAATCATGTGGTTTTTGTCTTTGGCTCTGTTTATATGCTGGATTACATTTACTGATTTGCATATATTGAACCAGCCTTGCATCCCAGGGATGAAGCCCACTTGATCATGGTGGATAAGCTTTTTGATGTGCTGCTGGATGCGTTTTGCCAGTATTTTATTGAGGATTTTTGCATCAATGTTCATCAAGGATATTGGTCTAAAATTCTCTTTTTTGGTTGTGTCTCTGCCCGGCTTTGGTATCAGAATGATGCTGGCCTCATAAAATGAGTTAGGGAGGATTCCCTCTTTTTCTACTGATTGGAATAGTTTCAGAAGGAATGGTACCAGTTCCTTCTTGTACCTCTGGTAGAATTCGGCTGTGAATCCATCTGGTCCTGGACTCTTTTTGGTTGGTAAACTATTGATTATTGCCACAATTTCAGCTCCTGTTATTGGTCTATTCAGAGATTCAACTTCTTCCTGGTTTAGTCTTGGGAGAGTTTGTGTGTCGAGGAATTTATCCATTTCTTCTAGATTTTCTAGTTTATTTGCGTAGAGGTGTTTGTAGTATTCTCTGATGGTAGTTTGTATTTCTGTGGGATCGGTGGTGATATCCCCTTTATCATTTTTTATTGCGTCTATTTGATTCTTCTCTCTTTTTTTCTTTATTAGTCTTGCTAGCGGTCTATCAATTTTGTTGATCCTTTCAAAAAACCAGCTCCTGGATTCATTAATTTTTTGAAGGGTTTTTTGTGTCTCTATTTCCTTCAGTTCTGCTCTGATTTTAGTTATTTCTTGCCTTCTGCTAGCTTTTGAACGTGTTTGCTCTTGCTTTTCTAGTTCTTTTAATTGTGATGTTAGGGTGTCAATTTTGGATCTTTCCTGCTTTCTCTTGTGGGCATTTAGTGCTATAAATTTCCCTCTACACACTGTTTGAATGCGTCCCAGAGATTCTGGTATGTTGTGTCTTTGTTCTTGTTGGTTTCAAAGAACATCTTTATTTCTGCCTTCATTTCGTTATGTACCCAGTGGTCATTCAGGAGCAGGTTGTTCAGTTTCCATGTAGTTGAGCAGTTTTGAGTGAGATTCTTAATCCTGAGTTCTAGTTTGATTGCACTGTGGTCTGAGAGATAGTTTATTATAATCTCTGTTCTTTTACATTTGCTGAGGAGAGCTTTACTTCCAAGTATGTGGTCAATTTTGGAATAGGTGTGGTGTGGTGCTGAAAAAAATGTATATTCTGTTGATTTGGGGTGGAGAGTTCTGTAGATGTCTATTAGGTCCGCTTGGTGCAGAGCTGAGTTCAATTCCTGGGTATCCTTGTTGACTTTCTGTCTCGTTGATCTGTCTAATGTTGACAGTGGGGTGTTAAAGTCTCCCATTATTAATGTGTGGGAGTCTAAGTCTCTTTGTAGGTCACTCAGGACTTGCTTTATGACTCTGGGTGCTCCTGTATTGGGTGCATATATATTTAGGATAGTTAGCTCTTCTTGTTGAATTGATCCCTTTACCATTATGTAATGGCCTTCTTTGTCTCTTTTGATCTTTGTTGGTTTAAAGTCTGTTTTATCAGAGACTAGGATTGCAACCCCTGCCTTTTTTTGTTTTCCATTTGCTTGGTAGATCTTCCTCCATCCTTTTATTTTGAGCCTATGTGTGTCTCTGCACGTGAGATGGGTTTCCTGAATACAGCACACTGATGGGTCTTGACTCTTTATCCAGTTTGCCAGTCTGTGTCTTTTAATTGGAGCATTTAGTCCATTTACATTTAAAGTTAATATTGTTATGTGTGAATTTGATCCTGTCATTATGATGTTAGCTGGTGATTTTGCTTGCTAGTTGATGCAGTTTCTTCCTAGTCTTGAAGGTCTTTACATTTTGGCTTGATTTTTGCAGTGGCTGGTACCGGTTGTTCCTTTCCATGTTTAGCGCTTCCTTTTTTAGGGCAGGCCTGGTGGTGACAGAATCTCTCAGCATTTGCTTGTCTGTAAAGGATTTTATTTCTCCTTCACTTATGAAGCTTAGTTTGGCTGGATATGAAATTCTGGGTTGCAAATTCTTTTCTTTAAGAATGTTGAATATTGGCCCCTAGTCTCTTCTGGCTTGTAGGTTTCTGCCGAGAGATCCGCTGTTAGTCTGATGGGCTTCCCTTTGAGGGTAACCCGACCTTTCTCTCTGGCTGCCCTTAACATTTTTTCCTTCATTTCAACTTTGGTGAATCTGACAATTATGTGTCTTGGAGTTGCTCTTCTCGAGGAGTATCTTTGTGGTGTTCTGTGTATTTCCTGAATCTGAACGTTGGCCTGCCTTGCTAGATTGTGGAAGTTCTCCTGGATAATATCCTGCAGAGTGTTTTCCAACTTGGTTCCATTCTCCCCATCACTTTCAGGTACACCAATCAGACGTAGATTTGGTCTTTTCACATAGTCCCATATTTCTTGGAGGCTTTGCTCATTTCTTTTTATTCTTTTTTCTCTAAACTTCCCTTCTCGCTTCATTTCATTCATTTCATCTTCCATTGCTGATACCCTTTCTTACAGTTGATCGCTTCAGCTCCTGAGGCTTCTGCATTCTTCACGTAGTTCTCGAGCCTTGGTTTTCAGCTCCATCAGCTCCTTTAAGCACTTCTCTGTATTGGTTATTCTAGTTATACATTCTTCTAAATTTTTTTCAAAGTTTTCAACTTCTTTGCCTTTAGTTTGAATGTCCTCCCGTAGCTCAGAGTAATTTGATCGTCTGAAGCCTTCTTCTCTCAGCTCATCAAAGTCATTCCCCATCCAGCTTTGTTCCGTTGCTGGTGAGGAACTGCGTTCCTTTGGAGGAGGAGAGGTGCTCTGCGTTTTAGAGTTTCCAGTTTTTCTGTTCTGTTTTTTCCCCATCTTTGTGGTTTTATCTACTTTTGGTCTTTGATGATAGTGATGTACAGATGGGTTTTTGGTGTGGATGTCCTTTCTGTTTGTTAGTTTTCCTTCTAACAGACAGGACCCTCAGCTGCAGGTCTGTTGGAATACCCTGCCGTGTGAGATGTCAGTGTGCCCCTGCTGGGGGGTGCCTCCCAGTTAGGCTGCTCGGGGGTCAGGGGTCAGGGACCCACTTGAGGAGGCAGTCTGCCCGTTCTCAGATCTCCAGCTGTGTGCTGGGAGAACCACTGCTCTCTTCAAAGCTGTCAGACAGGGACATTTAAGTCTGCAGAGGTTACTGCTGTCTTTTTGTTTGTCTGTGCCCTGCCCCCAGAGGGGAGCCTACAGAGGCAGGCAGGCCTCCTTGAGCTGTGGTGGGCTCCACCCAGTTCGAGCTTCCTGGCTGCTTTGTTTACCTTAAGCAAGCCTGGGCAATGGCGAGCGCCCCTCCCCCAGCCTCGCTGCCGCCTTGCAGTTTGATCTCAGACTGCTGTGCTAGCAATCAGCGAGACTCCGTGGGCGTAGGACCCTCCGAGCCAGGTGCGGGATATAATCTCCTGGTGCGCCGTTTTTTAAGCTGGTCCGAAAAGCGCAATATTCGGGTGGGAGTGACCCGATTTTCCAGGTGCGTCCGTCACCCCTTTCTTTGACTCGGAAAGGGAACTCCCTGACCCCTTGCGCTTCCCAAGTGAGGCAATGCCTCGCCCTGCTTCGGCTCGCACACGGTGCGCGCACCCACTGACCTGCGCCCACTGTCTGGCACTCCTTAGTGAGATGAACCCAGTACCTCAGATGGAAATGCAGAAATCACCCGTCTTCTGCGTCGCTCACGCTGAGAGCTGTAGACCGGAGCTGTTCCTATTCGGCCATCTTGGCTCCTCCCCAAAATCTAATCTTTTTCCACAGAGAGTATCTAAAGGTTGTCTCCAATTAGAGCTTTTTATTAACTATAGGAATACTCCTATACTGTAATAAGATTATTAAAACAGGTTTTAGGCCAGGCGCGGTGGCTCACGCCTGGAATCCCAGCACTTTGGGAGGCCGAGGTGGGGGGATCACGAGGTCAGGAGATCGAGACTATCCTGGCTAACGCGGTGAAACCCCGTCTCTATTAAAAATACAAAAAATTAGCTGGGCGTGGTGGCACATGCCTGTAGTCCCAGCAACTTGGGAGACTGAGGCAGGAGAAATGCTTGAACCTGGGAGGCAGAGGTTGCAGTGAGCTGAGATCATGCCACTGCACTCCAGCCTGGCGACGAAGTGAGACTCCGTCTCAAACAAACAAAGAACAGGTTTTTAAAAGGAAAACAGGGTTTAAAAAGAAAGGGCTCCAGTAATTCCTTTTTTAGGGCTATACCCTAGGGAAACTCTGATATATGTATGAAGAGATACTTAGAAGAATAATTCATGGCCAGGCACTGTGACTTGTGCCTGAAATCCCAGCACTTTGGGAGGCTGAAGTGAGAGGATCACTTGAGTCCAGGAGTGAGAGACCAGCCTGGGCAACATAGGGAGACCCTGTCTCTACAAAAAAATAAAAAATTAGCCGAGTGTGGTGTGGCACATGCCTATGG